CATTATATTTTGGAAAAGCCACTCTGCCTGTTGTGTTGAGATTAGAGAGGCGATAAAGGGGATATGGGTAAACCACAAGAAGACTAGGTCAGTAGTCCCTCGACCCTCACTCCCCAGGTGAAGGCAGCCTAGACTAGGGTGGTGACGGAGGAGATAGAAGAGGACAGATTCAAGGAAAATTTGGAAGGTAAAAACCAGTAGGATTTGCTGACGGATGGAGTATAGGAGGGGAGAGGTAGATTATCAGGGATGTATCTTAGTTTTCTTATACAAGATAGATTCAGTTGCAATGAAATTGTTAATTGAAATTGACTTTAAATAATGGCATGACCTAAAGTTATGCAAACATTTGCCTTAGATAAAATATCAAGTTTTCAAAGTTTTTAGCTGGGTGGACGGCATGGCTTTACTTCCTATTTCTTGGTATTCTAATCCTGTTGAAAAAAAAAGTTTTTCTTTTTCTCAAAGGCTTATTTCAGTGGAAGCCCATCTGCAAAATCTGTTAATAAATTTAAACTAGAAAATAACTACAAGTGCCATTGACACGTTGGTTATTCTTTTTGAGAGTGACCTAAGGCCACCTCTGGGAGAGCTGGGGGCTCTTCTGAAGCCTGCCCGACTGCACCGCGTGCCCGTGCCTGGAAGTCAGATTCGGGGCGGTGCGGCAGCGCGAGGCCTGCAGTCCTAAGCGCGGGGTCGCTCCAGCCCCAGAGGGGGTGTGTCTCCTGCCTCTTCAACCTGGCAGGGGCTGTTCAAGTGGCCGGGGAAACCAGCGATTTGGAGGGTCGAGGGCTGGTGCTTTGAAAGACAGGCGGAGGGGAGAGAGGGATTTCCCCGTCCCCGCTGCACTCGGTCCTTCCCCTGGGTTACTCCTTTTCTCCGCCTGCGCGGCCCCTAACCTGCTCTAACCCGTTGTGCAGAAGAGGCCGCCGGGTCCCTTTAAGGCCCCGCCGCGCCTGCGCCTTGGGTTATCCTGACACGCCCATCGGGATCCTGAGGAGCCAGTGGGCTGCAGGCGCAGGCGCAGGCGAGGGGCTGGGTGGCGGTTGAGACAGCGGCGGTACTGGGAGGCGTAGGTGAGGGTCGCGAGGCTGCCCGAGCTTCTGAGCGAGCGCGGTGCTTTTGGGAACGCGGGACGGGCGATCTGCGGCGCCAGGAGCTGGGCCGAGGCGCGGCGGCGCGGCTGCCGGCTGCCCTGTGAATGGGAAGTTACGCGAAGTCCACCCAGCGTTTCTGAGGTGAGGGCGCCGCGCCAGGCTGGGCGGGCGGTGTTAACCTTGATTTCTCTCTTTTATCTCACAGGCAATCTGAAGGCAAATCCTGTTTAGACCCAGGCGAAGGTTCCCGGTGACCCGGGCTCTCACCAGCCAATTGTCCCTTGCCGTCCTCCTGAGGGTGCCTGGAGCTTAAGCACTGTGTGCTCTTGGCCTCCACACTGGGGATGCCGCTGACTCCCACTGTCCAGGGCTTCCAGTGGATTCTCCGAGGCCCTGATGTAGAAACTTCCCCATTGGGTGCACCAAGAGCAGCCTCACATGGTGTGGGCTGACATCAAGAGCTGCCAGATCCAACAGGTAAAAATCCCGAGGCATTGCCAGCTCAGTGGAGTAGAAATTAAGTTTGCCTCTTTTTGCACAGGAAGATGGCCAATCTTTCCTAAGCTGCTCACCTTACAAGAAAACGAATCGTACTGCTAAGAATTCAAACTTCAGCAGTCATGGGTAAGTAAGGAAGTCTTATAAATCTATTTTAGGCCTAATGTCCTGATCTCTGTGCCCTTTTCAGGGAGCCTTGGAAGGAGCCCGAATCACTGATGGAATTGGACAGTGCATGGAGATGGTTCAGCAGGACAAGGGTAAGTGCAGGGGCAAGTCCAGGTCATACTGATGAATAATTCATGTGATTGCTTTTATTGGCAGTGCTGAAAACTCATCCCCGTGTGACCTCAAGTAAGCCATGTAACTCTGTGAACCTGCAGTTTTATCATTTTTAAAATAAAGAAACATGACAGATTTTCATTATGACACAGAATGTCAGGTCTCCCAGATGCCAGAAAATACATTTACTTAAAGCCGTTGATACGTCTTAAAGCGGTTTCCTTACAGTGTCATTGGAGGACAGTGTGGAGTGCAGAGAGACATGCTTTGAAATGGGATTGATCCAGTCCTCCTTCCTTCACTACCACATGAATGCTGGGCAGCCCAGGGTCAACCCACCGCACCCTCAACTCAGGCAAGTCCAGCAGCCAATCTTAGGAGACCTGGTTTTACAAATGAATTATTCATTCACTTTCTAGTGGATACAGACAAAACTGCAGAAGACCCAGAGGAAATCAGGGCAGGCTAAAAGTTTGATATCTTACACCTGTGGAAAAGCCTTAAGCTCTGTTTTAACTGAGAGCAGGTGGGGTGACTTCATGACTACCATTAAGAAAATACAACCTGTTGGGAAACTGTTTCTGCCTTGATGATGTTGTACAGACAAGAGATAAACAGTGAGGAATATGCTTAGATGTATTGGGAAAGACACGGGTCTGTGGCATCATCACAAGGGTACACGAATACTGAGAGTGAATGCTGAAGGAATGATCCCCATTGGTGGTGACCCTCAGGTGAGACTAGGGTGCCTGTATTTCAGGAAAGCCCCACCTTCTAATTCTGTTATTGCAACTGCAGACGGTTACCTGGCACGCTGGCCACAGTCTACCTCACTCTTATCAGAGTCTGAGCTACTGGCAGTGCTTTCAGCTCTGAGTTCAGGCACCTCGAACCTTGTTTTTGTGGTGAAGGATCCTAAAGTGCTGTGGGGAGTGATCACATTTTTCACAACAGTAAGTTAAGAATTTCAGTTACTGACATCCCTACCCATCATATGTTTGGGTTTCTTCTCCCCAGTCCCTGGCTCCACCTCTTCTGCCACAAACGTCAGCATGGTGGTATCAGCCGGCCCTTGGTCCAGCGAGAAGGCAGAGACGAACATTCTAGAAATGAATGAGAAATTGCGCCCCCAGCTGGCAGAGAAGAAACAGCAGTTCAGAAACCTCAAAGAGAAATGTTTTGTAACTCAACTGGCCGGCTTCCTGGCCAACCGACAGAAGAAATACAGTAAGATCTATAGGCTCACCATCATGAAAGTGCCACTGAGGCAGGTGTGTCTGTCTTTTCTCAGAGTATGAAGAGTGTAAAGACGTCATAAAATTTATGCTGAGGAATGAGCGACAGTTCAAGGAGGAGAAGCTTGCAGAGCAGCTCAAGCAAGCTGAGGAGCTCAGGTGAGGGGACCCCGTGGGGGGAGGCAGGCGGGACTCTTAAATTTTCTCTACCGTCTCACCTTAGGCAATATAAAGTCCTGGTTCACTCTCAGGAACGAGAGCTGACCCAGTTAAGGGAGAAGTTACGGGAAGGGAGAGATGCCTCCCGCTCATTGAATCAGCATCTCCAGGCCCTCCTCACTCTGGATGAGCCAGACAAGTCCCAGGGGCAGGACCTGCAAGAACAGCTGGCTGAGGGGTGTAGACTGGCACAGCAACTTTTCCAAAAGCTCAGCCCAGGTAAGGTGGCCATAGGCCCTGATGACCCAAAAGAAATATCTGAACGAACATTTTGTATTTACAGAAAATGACGAAGATGAGGATGAAGATGTTCAAGTTGAGGAGGCTGAGAAAGTACTGGAATCATCTGCCCCCAGGTAACACTGAATACTCAGGAGCAAGTAATGGGTTCTGTCATCTCTGTCCCACCTGGCTCATCAGGGAGGTGCAGAAGGCTGAAGAAAGCAAAGTCCCTGAGGACTCACTGGAGGAATGTGCCATCACTTGTTCAAATAGCCACGGCCCTTGTGACTCCAACCAGCCTCACAAGAACATCAACATCACATTTGAGGAAGACAAAGTCAACTCAGCTCTGGTTGTAGACAGAGAATCCTCTCATGATGAATGTCAGGATGCTGTAAACATTCTCCCAGGTAGCCTCTATTTTCCTTGTGTCTCATACCTCACCCATCATGTGTTTGCCTTTCTTCTCCCCAGTCCCTGGCCCCACCTCTTCTGCCACAAACGTCAGCATGGTGGTATCAGCCGGCCCTTTGTCCAGCGAGAAGGCAGAGATGAACATTCTAGAAATCAACGAGAAATTGCATCCCCAGCTGGCAGAGAAGAAACAGCAGTTCAGAAACCTCAAAGAGAAATGTTTTGTAACTCAACTGGCCGGCTTCCTGGCCAACCAGCAGAACAAATACAGTAAGATCTATAGGCTCACCATCACGAAAGTGCCACTGAGGCAGGCGTGTCTGTCTTTTCTCAGAATATGAAGAGTGCAAAGACCTCATAAAATCTATGCTGAGGAATGAGCGACAGTTCAAGGAGGAGAAGCTTGCAGAGCAGCTCAAGCAAGCTGAGGAGCTCAGGTGAGGGGACCCCATGGGGGCAGGCGGGGGAGACTCTTAAATTTTCTCTACCATCTCACCTTAGGCAATATAAAGTCCTGGTTCACTCTCAGGAACGAGAGCTGACCCAGTTAAGGGAGAAGTTACGGGAAGGGAGAGATGCCTCCCGCTCATTGAATCAGCATCTCCAGGCCCTCCTCACTCCGGATAAGCCAGACAAGTCCCAGGGGCAGGACCTGCAAGAACAGCTGGCTGAGGGGTGTAGACTGGCACAGCACCTTGTCCAAAAGCTCAGCCCAGGTAAGGTGGCCATAGGCCCTGATGACCCAAAAGAAATATCTGAACGAACATTTTGTATTTACAGAAAATGACGAAGATGAGGATGAAGATGTTCAAGTTGAGGAGGCTGAGAAAGTACTGGAATCATCTGCCCCCAGGTAACACTGAATACTCGGGAGCAAGTAATGGGTTCTGTCATCTCTGTCCCACCTGGCTCATCAGGGAGGTGCAGAAGGCTGAAGAAAGCAAAGTCCCTGAGGACTCACTGGAGGAATGTGCCATCACTTGTTCAAATAGCCACGGCCCTTGTGACTCCAACCAGCCTCACAAGAACATCAACATCACATTTGAGGAAGACAAAGTCAACTCAGCTCTGGTTGTAGACAGAGAATCCTCTCATGATGAATGTCAGGATGCTGTAAACATTCTCCCAGGTAGCCTCTATTTTCCTTGTGTCTCATACCTCACCCATCATGTGTTTGCCTTTCTTCTCCCCAGTCCCTGGCCCCACCTCTTCTGCCACAAACGTCAGCATGGTGGTATCAGCCGGCCCTTTGTCCAGCGAGAAGGCAGAGATGAACATTCTAGAAATGAATGAGAAATTGCGCCCCCAGCTGGCAGAGAAGAAACAGCAGTTCAGAAACCTCAAAGAGAAATGTTTTGTAACTCAACTGGCCGGCTTCCTGGCCAACCAGCAGAACAAATACAGTAAGATCTATAGGCTCACCATCACGAAAGTGCCACTGAGGCAGGCGTGTCTGTCTTTTCTCAGAATATGAAGAGTGCAAAGACCTCATAAAATCTATGCTGAGGAATGAGCGACAGTTCAAGGAGGAGAAGCTTGCAGAGCAGCTCAAGCAAGCTGAGGAGCTCAGGTGAGGGGACCCCATGGGGGCAGGCGGGGGAGACTCTTAAATTTTCTCTACCGTCTCACCTTAGGCAATATAAAGTCCTGGTTCACTCTCAGGAACGAGAGCTGACCCAGTTAAGGGAGAAGTTACGGGAAGGGAGAGATGCCTCCCGCTCATTGAATCAGCATCTCCAGGCCCTCCTCACTCCGGATGAGCCAGACAAGTCCCAGGGGCAGGACCTCCAAGAACAGCTGGCTGAGGGGTGTAGACTGGCACAGCACCTTGTCCAAAAGCTCAGCCCAGGTAAGGTGGCCATAGGCCCTGATGACCCAAAAAAATATCTGAACGAACACTTCTGTATTTACAGAAAATGACAACGATGACGATGAAGATGTTCAAGTTGAGGTGGCTGAGAAAGTGCAGAAATCGTCTGCCCCCAGGTAACACTGAATACTCAGGAACAATTAATGGATTCTGTCATCTCTGTCCCACCTGGCTCATCAGGGACATGCAGAAGGCTGAAGAAAAGGAAGTCCCTGAGGACTCACTGGAGGAATGTGCCATCACTTGTTCAAATAGCCATGGCCCTTATGACTCCAACCAGCCACATAGGAAAACCAAAATCACATTTGAGGAAGACAAAGTCGACTCAACTCTCATTGGCTCATCCTCTCATGTTGAATGGGAGGATGCTGTACACATTATCCCAGGTAGCCTCTGTTTTCCTTGTGTCTCATACCTCAATGTGACCTGCTTCTCTGAATTTATTTACAGAAAATGAAAGTGATGATGAGGAAGAGGAAGAAAAAGGGCCAGTGTCTCCCAGGTAATGTTGTGGAATTGTTGGCTGTTAATTCATTCTATCATCCCTGTCCTGCCTGGCTCATCAGGAATCTGCAGGAGTCTGAAGAGGAGGAAGTCCCCCAGGAGTCCTGGGATGAAGGTTATTCGACTCTCTCAATTCCTCCTGAAATGTTGGCCTCGTACCAGTCTTACAGCGGCACATTTCACTCATTAGAGGAACAGCAAGTCTGCATGGCTGTTGACATAGGCGGTGAGTACTCCATTGTGAAGGTGATAAAGCTCATGTAAGAGGCCCCATCTGAATTTATTTGCAGGACATCGGTGGGATCAAGTGAAAAAGGAGGACCAAGAGGCAACAGGTCCCAGGTGAGTCTGAGAAATTGTGGACAGTTAATTTGGGCTTATTCTTTACTTTTTCCCACTGTTCCAGGCTCAGCAGGGAGCTGCTGGATGAGAAAGGGCCTGAAGTCTTGCAGGACTCACTGGATAGATGTTATTCAACTCCTTCAGGTTATCTTGAACTGACTGACTCATGCCAGCCCTACAGAAGTGCCTTTTACATATTGGAGCAACAGCGTGTTGGCTGGGCTCTTGACATGGATGGTGAGTACCTTTCTATGAAGGTGATAAGGATCAATATGTCTGTCCATGTCTGAACTTATTGCAGAAATTGAAAAGTACCAAGAAGTGGAAGAAGACCAAGACCCATCATGCCCCAGGTAACTTTGAGCAATTATGGATGCTTAATTCTGGCTTATTCTTTACTTTTTCCTACTTTTCCAGGCTCAGCAGGGAGCTGCTGGATGAGAAAGAGCCTGAAGTCTTGCAGGACTCACTGGATAGATGTTATTCGACTCCTTCAGGTTATCTTGAACTGCCTGACTTAGGCCAGCCCTACAGAAGTGCTGTTCACTCATTGGAGGAACAGTACCTTGGCTTGGCTCTTGACGTGGACAGTGAGTACCTTACTATGAAGGTGATAAGCCTCATTTTGTCTGTCCCTGTCTGAATGTATTGCAGGAATTAAAAAGGACCAGGAAGAGGAAGAAGACCAAGGCCCACCATGCCCCAGGTAACTGAGCAATTGTGAACAGCTACTTCTGTGGCTTATTCTTTACTTTTTCCTCCTTTTCCAGGCTCAGCAGGGAGCTGCTGGAGGCAGTAGAGCCTGAAGTCTTGCAGGACTCACTGGATAGATGTTATTCAACTCCTTCCAGTTGTCTTGAACAGCCTGACTCCTGCCTGCCCTATGGAAGTTCCTTTTATGCATTGGAGGAAAAACATGTTGGCTTTTCTCTTGACGTGGGAGGTGAGTACCTTTCTATGAAGGTGATAAGGATCAATGTGTCTGTCCATGTCTGAATTTATTGCAGAAATTGAAAAGAAGGGGAAGGGGAAGAAAAGAAGGGGAAGAAGATCAACGAAGAAAAGAAGGAGAAGGGGAAGAAAAGAAGGGGAAGAAGATCAAAACCCACCATGCCCCAGGTAACTTTCAGCAATTGTGGATGCTTAATTCTGGCTTATTCTTTACTTTTTCCCACTGTTCCAGGCTCAGCAGGGAGCTGCTGGATGAGAAAGGGCCTGAAGTCTTGCAGGACTCACTGGATAGATGTTATTCAACTCCTTCAGGTTATCTTGAACTGACTGACTCATGCCAGCCCTACAGAAGTGCCTTTTACATATTGGAGCAACAGCGTGTTGGCTGGGCTCTTGACATGGATGGTGAGTACCTTTCTATGAAGGTGATAAGGATCAATATGTCTGTCCATGTCTGAACTTATTGCAGAAATTGAAAAGTACCAAGAAGTGGAAGAAGACCAAGACCCATCATGCCCCAGGTAACTTTGAGCAATTATGGATGCTTAATTCTGGCTTATTCTTTACTTTTTCCTACTTTTCCAGGCTCAGCAGGGAGCTGCTGGATGAGAAAGAGCCTGAAGTCTTGCAGGACTCACTGGATAGATGTTATTCGACTCCTTCAGGTTATCTTGAACTGCCTGACTTAGGCCAGCCCTACAGAAGTGCTGTTCACTCATTGGAGGAACAGTACCTTGGCTTGGCTCTTGACGTGGACAGTGAGTACCTTACTATGAAGGTGATAAGCCTCATTTTGTCTGTCCCTGTCTGAATGTATTGCAGGAATTAAAAAGGACCAGGAAGAGGAAGAAGACCAAGGCCCACCATGCCCCAGGTAACTGAGCAATTGTGAACAGCTACTTCTGTGGCTTATTCTTTACTTTTTCCTCCTTTTCCAGGCTCAGCAGGGAGCTGCTGGAGGCAGTAGAGCCTGAAGTCTTGCAGGACTCACTGGATAGATGTTATTCAACTCCTTCCAGTTGTCTTGAACAGCCTGACTCCTGCCTGCCCTATGGAAGTTCCTTTTATGCATTGGAGGAAAAACATGTTGGCTTTTCTCTTGACGTGGGAGGTGAGTACCTTTCTATGAAGGTGATAAGGATCAATGTGTCTGTCCATGTCTGAATTTATTGCAGAAATTGAAAAGAAGGGGAAGGGGAAGAAAAGAAGGGGAAGAAGATCAACGAAGAAAAGAAGGAGAAGGGGAAGAAAAGAAGGGGAAGAAGATCAAAACCCACCATGCCCCAGGTAACTTTCAGCAATTGTGGATGCTTAATTCTGGCTTATTCTTTACTTTTTCCCACTGTTCCAGGCTCAGCAGGGAGCTGCTGGATGAGAAAGGGCCTGAAGTCTTGCAGGACTCACTGGATAGATGTTATTCAACTCCTTCAGGTTATCTTGAACTGACTGACTCATGCCAGCCCTACAGAAGTGCCTTTTACATATTGGAGCAACAGCGTGTTGGCTGGGCTCTTGACATGGATGGTGAGTACCTTTCTATGAAGGTGATAAGGATCAATATGTCTGTCCATGTCTGAACTTATTGCAGAAATTGAAAAGTACCAAGAAGTGGAAGAAGACCAAGACCCATCATGCCCCAGGTAACTTTGAGCAATTATGGATGCTTAATTCTGGCTTATTCTTTACTTTTTCCTACTTTTCCAGGCTCAGCAGGGAGCTGCTGGATGAGAAAGAGCCTGAAGTCTTGCAGGACTCACTGGATAGATGTTATTCGACTCCTTCAGGTTATCTTGAACTGCCTGACTTAGGCCAGCCCTACAGAAGTGCTGTTCACTCATTGGAGGAACAGTACCTTGGCTTGGCTCTTGACGTGGACAGTGAGTACCTTACTATGAAGGTGATAAGCCTCATTTTGTCTGTCCCTGTCTGAATGTATTGCAGGAATTAAAAAGGACCAGGAAGAGGAAGAAGACCAAGGCCCACCATGCCCCAGGTAACTGAGCAATTGTGAACAGCTACTTCTGTGGCTTATTCTTTACTTTTTCCTCCTTTTCCAGGCTCAGCAGGGAGCTGCTGGAGGCAGTAGAGCCTGAAGTCTTGCAGGACTCACTGGATAGATGTTATTCAACTCCTTCCAGTTGTCTTGAACAGCCTGACTCCTGCCTGCCCTATGGAAGTTCCTTTTATGCATTGGAGGAAAAACATGTTGGCTTTTCTCTTGACGTGGGAGGTGAGTACCTTTCTATGAAGGTGATAAGGATCAATGTGTCTGTCCATGTCTGAATTTATTGCAGAAATTGAAAAGAAGGGGAAGGGGAAGAAAAGAAGGGGAAGAAGATCAACGAAGAAAAGAAGGAGAAGGGGAAGAAAAGAAGGGGAAGAAGATCAAAACCCACCATGCCCCAGGTAACTTTCAGCAATTGTGGATGCTTAATTCTGGCTGCTTCTTTAGTTTTGTCTGCTTTTCCAGGCTCAGCGGTGTGCTGATGGAAGTGGAAGAGCCTGAAATCTTGCAGGACTCACTGGATAGATGTTATTCGACTCCGTCAATGTTCTTTGAACTACCTGACTCATTCCAGCACTACAGAAGTGTGTTTTACTCATTTGAGGAACAGCACATCAGCTTCGCCCTTGACGTGGACAATAGGTTTCTTACTTTGATGGGAACAAGTCTCCACCTGGTCTTCCAGATGGGAGTCATATTCCCACAGTAAGCAGCCCTTACTAAGCCGAGAGATGTCATTCCTGCAGGCAGGACCTATAGGCACGTGAAGATTTGAATGAAACTATAGTTCCATTTGGAAGCCCAGACATAGGATGGGTCAGTGGGCATGGCTCTATTCCTATTCTCAGACCATGCCAGTGGCAACCTGTGCTCAGTCTGAAGACAATGGACCCAAGTTAGGTGTGACACGTTCACATAACTGTGCAGCACATGCCGGGAGTGATCAGTCAGACATTTTAATTTGAACCACGTATCTCTGGGTAGCTACAAAGTTCCTCAGGGATTTCATTTTGCAGGCATGTCTCTGAGCTTCTATACCTGCTCAAGGTCAGTGTCATCTTTGTGTTTAGCTCATCCAAAGGTGTTACCCTGGTTTCAATGAACCTAACCTCATTCTTTGTATCTTCAGTGTTGAATTGTTTTAGCTGATCCATCTTTAACACAGGAGGGATCCTTGGCTGAGGATTGTATTTCAGAACCACCAACTGCTCTTGACAATTGTTAACCCGCTAGGCTCCTTTGGTTAGAGAAGCCACAGTCCTTCAGCCTCCAATTGGTGTCAGTACTTAGGAAGACCACAGCTAGATGGACAAACAGCATTGGGAGGCCTTAGCCCTGCTCCTCTCGATTCCATCCTGTAGAGAACAGGAGTCAGGAGCCGCTGGCAGGAGACAGCATGTCACCCAGGACTCTGCCGGTGCAGAATATGAACAACGCCATGTTCTTGCAGAAAACGCTTAGCCTGAGTTTCATAGGAGGTAATCACCAGACAACTGCAGAATGTAGAACACTGAGCAGGACAACTGACCTGTCTCCTTCACATAGTCCATATCACCACAAATCACACAACAAAAAGGAGAAGAGATATTTTGGGTTCAAAAAAAGTAAAAAGATAATATAGCTGCATTTCTTTAGTTATTTTGAACCCCAAATATTTCCTCATCTTTTTGTTGTTGTCATTGATGGTGGTGACATGGACTTGTTTATAGAGGACAGGTCAGCTGTCTGGCTCAATGATCTACATTCTGAAGTTGTCTGAAAATGTCTTCATGATTAAATTCAGCCTAAACGTTTTGCCGGGAACACTGCAGAGACAATGCTGTGAGTTTCCAACCTTAGCCCATCTGCGGGCAGAGAAGGTCTAGTTTGTCCATCAGCATTATCATGATATCAGGACTGGTTACTTGGTTAAGGAGGGGTCTAGGAGATCTGTCCCTTTTAGAGACACCTTACTTATAATGAAGTATTTGGGAGGGTGGTTTTCAAAATTAGAAATGTCCTGTATTCCGATGATCATCCTGTAAACATTTTATCATTTATTAATCATCCCTGCCTGTGTCTATTATTATATTCATATCTCTACGCTGGAAACTTTCTGCCTCAATGTTTACTGTGCCTTTGTTTTTGCTAGTGTGTGTTGTTGAAAAAAAAAACATTCTCTGCCTGAGTTTTAATTTTTGTCCAAAGTTATTTTAATCTATACAATTAAAAGCTTTTGCCTATCACTCTGGACTGTTGGATTGTTTTTTACATTCAG